GGATTGGCAGTAACTCATTGGTGGGCAACACTGCCTTGGTCTTGCCGCTTGCACTGTGAACTGTAACTACGGACACACATGTCAGGAAAGAATGGTGCTTGGGATGCTCCTCCTATCTGTGCCTCAAACGTTTTCACTCGAGGGATATTAAAAAGTGGCCTACTGCTTATAAAGACTGTGTGTCAGTGAAGAGGAAGAGGTGGGAGTGGAGAGTGGGAGGCATTTGCAAGAACATATGTTGGATTCTTTTTTTCTCTTCTTGGTGACAATGATTGACGGCATCTAGTGAGTCCCTGTTTGTCACTTCCTTGGTACAGCTGGTAGTGGAGGTGGGGGAAATCAATAAGGGCTGGACAAAGGACATAGCTAGAGGAAGAAAGCACTGCAAATATGGTATTAAGATGACATTCCTCACAGTTGAATTTTTCACTGTGCTATTACTTCACACTACCTGCTGCGAGCTATTCTCTTTTGATCCTTTAGGCTGTAGAGGAATCAGTCTGTGTAACTCTCCCTCATTCACCACCTCCAAGAAAGGGTTAACTTTGGACATAAGATAACTGTAGTTTAAGGGGAGGAAGAGAAGGAAGGAAATTCATACTGGATACAGCTTTTGCCAGTTTTGTTTCTTCTATGTTGAAATATGGGCTGGCTTTATGGCATTCTCTTGGTGTTCTGGAATGTCCATTATTTAACAATTCCATATTGAATACTTGCTTGGGGCTTAGAAGAGGGAAGTCAAGTGTAGGAAGGAGTTGTGGCAATTTAAGTAAGTTTACAATGATCTTATTAAGCTTGTTGCTTTCATTTTCCTGCCTACGTTGGGGCAAAGACGTGTTAAAAGTGCAAGAACAGTGATTATTTTGTGGTTAGAGCATGTGCACAGTGTAGACAAACCCAGGAAGGAGAATCTGCTTCATCAAGTCTTAAGTTGTTATTTAGACCAAAATGTATGCGTAAGCCTCAGATGACTGTTGATGTGCCAGGAAACTTCTGCTGAGTACTTTCGGTTCTTTCTTCTTTACTTTACCTCTGCACCCCAGCTCATGGTTATCTTGTAAAACTGAAGGTGCTTTGCACTGCAAACAGACATGACAGCTCAGTCTCCCCTGTAGCAAGTTCTAGGGAAGGCAGGTTGGCAGAGTCCCATTTTTGAGCTCAGTTCTCCAAGGCCCTTTGGTCAGCTTATTTTCCTGCAGGGTGTCACATCCCACAGTAGTCTCCACCTGGAAGACATTGGATCTCATATGTTCAGATCAGTGTAGCCACGCTGCTCTGTGGAGAACAGTGTGATAAATCCTTGGTAGCATTACGCTTTAAACTGGTGGCCACTTGCCTACCTCCTTTTAATTTCATTTTGTTAACAATTGTTTCTTGAGGACCTGTTGCATGCTGGGTGCTTTTTTCCTGGGTGATTTCACATTTAGCATCTGTTTTCATTCTCATGACTTCTCTGTGAGGTAGCAAGTATTGTACCCAGTTTTCTGATAGAGGAAATTGTGGCCCAGAGAGATTGTTGTACCCCAAAGTAATGAAGATGAATACAGTTGCAGAACCAAGTTAGAAGCCAGATTTTTGGAGATCCAAGGTCCAGTGAACACAGCTGTACCCCCACAGACACTTCCGAAAGTGACCACAGCCTCTTCAGCCAGTCCTGAAGAGTATGTTCACCTTCATCTGTCTTAAAGCACAGGCACACCTGGCTTTGGGAAAGCATAGTTTATCAAGATCTGAATTGGCTCATTTTAGTTTTAGAAAAGGTTTCACCTAAGGCTTCTGCTTAAGAAGAGAGCATTCCTAGGAAGTGAGCTTAAGCCCTGTTCACCCTATTAATCTTAAGTGATTTGTCAGAGCAGAGTGGCAGAGAGGTGTCCTGCAGAGGTGACAACCTGAATTTAAATCACAGCTCAGCCGCTTACTAGCTGTGTAATCTTGAGCAAATTACTTAACTCTCTGAGCCTCTTCTTCCTTCTCTATTAAAGGGGAGTGATATCAATCTCATCAGATTAGTGTGAGAATACATTCATATAAGTGCCAAGTACCTGCTAAGTGCTAGTCCATGTGCTAAGTAAATGTGAGCTGCAATTGTTTGCCATTGGCATTATCAGTAGAGTGGGAGTCTCATTATAGCAGAAACCTGGCTCTCCTGAACATATGTAAATATTTACATAGCCCCTACTAAATGCCATTTAAGAGTGTATCTAGTGTAAGGCAATAGGATGTGTTTAGCAGGAGGAGTGGATTTGTTCAGGGGGTGCAACAGACTGGGATGGGAGAAGAAGGCATGTTTGATAGTCAAAATGCTGGCATACTTCCTGCGCAAGGAAGTCTGTATGGCTAAACAGTGCTGAACTAAACAAATACTGCTGAAGGTCAGGTGTGAACAGTGAATCATATTGGCGGGGCATGGTCTGGGATATGGTGGTGAGCAGTAAAAACTACAATAGCTACCATGAAAGGTACCTACTATATGCCAGGCACTGTTCTAGTGCTTTTCTCCTATTAGCCCTTGGAAGCAGTTCTATTATTATCCCATTTTGTAGATTAGGAAACAGACTCAGATTAATTCAGTTACCCAAGGGGCACGTAACTGGTAAGTGGCAGAGCTTTGGTTCAGTCTCAGGCGTCGAGCTCTGGAGTGTGTGTGTGTGTGTGTGTGTGTGTGCTTTCAACCATTGTGTTAGATGCCTCTCAAGACAGATAAGGTCCTTGCTATTGTAGAATTCACAGTCTAACTGAGTGAGCCAGTCAAACTAATAAGTATTATATCTAGTCTGCCAGGTAGTAATAAATGCAGTGAAGAGAAAATTGGGTGAGGAATTTTAGAGGATGATGGGAGTTGATGTTTTAGCTAGTGTATTAGTTTGTTCAGGCTGCCATAAACAAAATACCACAGATTGGGAGGCTTAAACAACAGAAATTTACTTTCTCACAGTTTTGGAGGCTGGAAATCCAAGAGCAAGGTGTCAATGTGTTTGGTTTCTTCTGAGGCCTCTGTCCTCGGCTTTGCAGATGGCCCTTTCACTATGTCCTTCTGTCTTCCCTCTATGAGCGTTCAGCCCTGGGAGCTCTCTGTGCCCTGATCACCTTTTCTTATAAGGACAGTAGCCACACCTAATCACCTCATTTTAACTTAACCATCTCTTTAAAGGCCCTGTCTTCAAATACAGTCTCATTTTGAGGTATTAGGGGTTAGGACTTCAACATATAAATTTGGGGAGGGGAACACAGTTCTGACCATAACACTCTGCCCTCTGCACCCCCAAAATTCATGTCCTCCTCACAGCAAAATACATTCACCTGCATTCAACAACCTAAGCCTTAACCCATTCTAGCATCAATTCTAAGTCCCAAATCTCATCTAAATATCATCTACATCAAAGTGAGAGAGACTCAAGTATATGATTCATCTTGAGGCAAAAATTCTTCTCCAGCTGTGAACCCGTGAAACCAGACAAGTTATTTGCTTCCAAAATACAATGATGGGGACAGGCTTAGGATAGACATTTCCATTCCAAAAGGGAAAACTTGGAAGGAAGAAAAAAGGGTCATGGGTCCAAAGCAAGTCCAAAACCTAGCTGGGCAAATTATGTTCAATTTTAAGGCCTGAAAATAATTCTTTTTACATGATGATCTGTCCTCCAGGCCCATTGGGCTGGCAGAATTTTTTTTTTTTTTTTTTCAGTATTTATTGATCATTCTTGGGTGTTTCTCGGAGTGGGGGATTTGGCAGGGTCATAGGACAATAGTGGAGGGAAGGTCAGCAGATAAACATGTGAACAAGGGTCTCTGGTTTTCCTAGGCAGAGGACCCTGCTGCCTTCCGCAGTGTTTGTGTCCCTGGGTACTTGAGATTAGGGAGTGGTGATGACTCTTAAGGAGCATGCTGCCTTCAAGCATCTGTTTAACAAAGCACATCTTGCACCGCCCTTAATCCGTTTAACTCTGAGTGGACACAGCACATGTTTCAGAGAGCACGGGGTTGGGGGTAGGGTCACCGATCAACAGGATCACAAGGCAGAAGAATTTTTCTTAGTACAGAACAAAATGGAGTCTCCCATGTCTACTTCTTTCTACACAGACACAGTAACAATCTGATCTCTCTTTCTTTTCCCCACATTTCCCCCTTTTCTATTTGACAAAACCGCCATCGTCATCATGGCCCGTTCTCAATGAGCTGTTGGGTACACCTCCTAGACGGGGTGGCGGCCGGGCAGAGGGGCTCCTCACTTCCCACACGGGGCGGCCAGGCAGAGGCGCCCCTCACCTCCCTCCCGGATGGGGCGACTGGCCGGGCGGGGGCTGCCCCCCACCTCCCTCCCGGACGGGGGTGGCTGGCCGGGCAGAGAGGCTCCTCACTTCCCGGACGGGGTGGCTGCCGGGCGGAGGGGCTCCTCACTTCCCAGACGGGGCGGCTGCGGGGCGGAGGGGCTCCTCACTTCTCAGATGGGGCGGCCGGGCAGAGACGCTCCTCACCTCCCAGACGGGGTGGCGGTCGGGCAGAGACGCTCCTCACCTCCCAGACGGGGTCGGGGCCGGGCAGAGGCAATCCTCACATCCCTCACATCCCAGACGGGGCGGCGGGGCAGAGGCGCTCCCCACATCTCAGATGATGGGCGGCCGGGCAGAGATGCTCCTCACTTCCTAGATGGGATGGCAGCTGGGAAGAGGCACTCCTCACTTCCCAGACTGGGCGGCCGGGCAGAGGGGCTCCTCACATCCCAGATGATGGGCGGCCAGGCAGAGACACTCCTCACTTCCCAGACAGGGTGGCGGCCGGGCAGAGGCTGCAATCTCGGCACTTTGGGAGGCCAAGGCAGGCGGCTGGGAGGTGGAGGTTGTAGCGAGCCGAGATCACGTCACTGCACTCCAGCCTGGGCAACATTGAGCACTGAGTGAGCGAGACTCCGTCTGCAATCCCGGCACCTCGGGAGGCCGAGGCAGGCAGATCACTCGCGGTCCAGAGCTGGAGACCAGCCCAGCCAACACGGCGAAACCCCGTCTCCACCAAAAAATGCAAAAACCAGTCAGGCGTGGCTGCGCGTGCCTGCAATCCCAGGCACTCTGCAGGCTGAGGCAGGAGAATCAGGCAGGGAGGTTGCAGTGAGCCGAGATGGCGGCAGTACAGTCCAGCCTCCGCTGGGCATCAGAGGGAGACCTTGCAAAGAGGGAGACGGGAGAGGGAGACGGAGAGGGGGAGGGGGAGGGGAGGGGGAGGGGAGGGGGAGGGAGAGGACTGGCAGAATTTCTTCAAGGCCCCAGGTGGCAGCCTTGCTTTTGAGGCCTTGGACAATGACAGCCTCACCCTCTCACACTGAGACAGAGAGAGCCTCACCCTTTGAAATGGAAGAGAGCCTTCCTCGCCCCTGGGCCTGAACACTTTCGTTGTGGGGTGAGAGTAGTAGCTTTAGGGACCATTCTTCCTTTTTCTTGAAGGATAATACATGCTCACACCCAGAGCCAGATAGATCTATTGTCCCATCCTGTAGCATCTCAGAAGCCTGCTGCTGTTGTGTCCTGTCTCTGTCCCCTTTAGTCCAAGTCAGCAGTGTTTCTGCTACTGGTAGAACCCCGTCTCTATTCCTGGCTTCTGTTGAGATGGCCAATTAGATCTGTGAGTCCCACTGTCACTCTTTAGGGAGTGATTGTCCAGTCACACTGTTGGTGCCCTCTCCAGAACACATTCTCATTTTTTTGCAATATGGATAAGCTGAGAATTTTCCAGATCTTTAAGTTCTGGTTTGTTTAGCCTAACAATTTTTTCTTTAATTTCTCTCACTTCTCTTGCACTTTAATAGAAGCAGTAAGGAGAAAGGAAAGTGGCAAGGAAAGCACAACAGGCTTTCAACACTTGGCTTAGAAATCTCAGCAGAATATCCAAGGTTGTCACTTACAAGCTCTACCTTCCACAAAACACAAAAATGCAATTCAGCAATGTTCTTGGCCATTTTATAACAAGGATTGCCTTTTTTCAGTGTCTAATAACATGTTCCTCATTTCTGTCTAAAATCTCACTAGAATCACCTTTCATGTCCATATTTCTAGCAACAGTCTCTCTTAGCATCTGAGACAACGTTCTGTGGAACACAGTTTGGGGAAGCTTGCCAAACTCAACAGATTATACTATATCATCTCCCCCTGAAAGAGAAGAGTGAGACATAAGTCCTCTGCAGTCTGTTCCACTCCTACTAGATCTTGAAGTCATATGTTGATTCTTTTCATGGTATTGTGTGCCTGTGTTTTAAGGAAAATAATTAGCATTCTTAAAGCAAAGCAAAAATTTTACTAAAGAAAATAATTAGCCTTTCATGTCACTTTCTTAGAGTGAACCAAATAAGTTTTGTATGAGAGAAAGATAGGGGCCCGTAGATGCCCACTTTAGTTTTGCAGGGTGGGTTCCTACAGCCACGTTCCCCTGGGCTAATAAGGCTAATGGAATCATGGTGGCAGTTTTGCATTGGCCTCCAGCTAATGAAAAGTTTTGCCATGAGAACTTAACTTAGTCCTTCTGATGCTTTTACTGCCTGTTGACACAGAAGGTGGAAAATGACCAACTATGCTATACATAAAAACAAAGTCCAGATATTCTTATATTCTTTTAGAATATGTCTTATGTGCTGATTTTTAAAATATTAAGGGAAAAATTGACTTGTGATACTTGAAAGTTCATAGAACAGGGCACTGCATTAAAACAGGGCTTATGCAAATAAAACACATTTTTCTGTTCTTGGCCAGCAGTTCTACCGTCAGGATACTTATTCCATACAGCACTGTATGATACAGACCAAGATTTATAGTTGGTGATTTCCTGAGTAACAACTCAGATAGCAAATGCCTCCACAAAACAACTTTCGTATGTTCTGCAAGGCACAAAGTAGTACAATAGAAAGGATTGTTTGCTTCAGGATTTTTGTGGGGTGGTTTCTTTTTCTTTTTCTTTTTTCTCCCACAAGACAGAATTTTTCTTCTTGCCCTAAAATTTGAAAGATTTCTCCTTTCTCTCCCCTTCTGCCACAAGTAGTCCCACCCTAAAAAGGAAGATGAGGTTCTCTAGCAACCCATAAGATGCTCATAAGAAATAGCTTAAACTTTTGCTTTGAAACAAGACATTCACATATTGGGGTTGTGGGCCAATAAACTAGTCAATAGAAAGAATGGGGAAGAAGCAGTGAATGCAAGGACAGTGTTGGTGGGGAAGGGGGAATATTCTGGTTTTCGTTTCTGTGGATTTTTAGGCCAAATTTGAACACAGGCTCTTGATGACACATGAAGTATCTCTAACTTGATTTTATGTATGCACACTTTATGTACTATCTGTACATAAGTCATAGACATATAGATTGGACTAGAATTTAGAGTTCAGAAATGAACACTCACTTGTACAGTCAGTTAATTTTCAATAAAGGTGCCAAGACAGTTCAACAAAGGTAGTCTTTTCAACTGGTGGTGCTGGGACAACTGGGTAGCCACATGCAAAAGAATGAAGTTAGACTCTCACCTCACATCATATACAGAAAGTAGTTCAAAATGGATCAAAGACCTAAACTATGAGATAAAAGAGAAGAAAACATAGGTATAAATATATAACATATAAAATACCAAAAATATAAACAACAAAAGAAGAAATAGATAAATGAGACTTCATCAAGATAAAAACATTTTTGCTTCAGATAACACCATTAAGAAAGTGAAAAGACGGCTCACAGAATGGAGGAAACACTTTCAAATCATATACCAAATAAGAATCTTGTATACTGAATATGTAAGGAACTCTTATAACTCAAAAGTAAAAAGACAAATAATTCAACTAAAACATGAGCAATAGATTTGAAAGACATTTCTCCAAAAGTATATAAATGGGCTATATGCATATAAAAAGAAGCTGAATATCATTAGCCATCAGGGAAATGAAAATCAAAACCATAATGAGATGCCACTTTGCATCCACTAGGATGGCTGTAATCAAAAAGACAGAAGAATATTGGTAAGGATGTGAAGAAATTGAAATCCTCATACACTGCTGGTGAGAATGGGAAGTGGTACAGCTGTTTTGGAAAACAGTCTGGAAGTCCTAAAAAGATGAAACATAGAGTTACCATATGACCCAGCAATTCTACTCTTGGGTATATACCCAAGGGAAATGAGAACATACATCAGTGCAAAAACTAGTTCACAAGTGTTTACAGCAGTATCATTCACAATAGTCAAAAAGTTATGGGGGAAAATAACATGTCCAAAAACTGATGAATAAATAAATAAATGTGATATATCCATACAATGAAACATTATTCAAGAAAAAGATATGAAGTCCAGATACATCTTACAACATAGATGAACCTTGAAAACATGCTAAGTGAAAGGTCACAAAAGGCCACATATTGTATGAGTCTATTTATATTTACATGAAATGTTCAGAATAGGCAAATCTAAAGACAGTAGATTAGTGTGTTAGGGGCTTGGGGGTAAATGGAGAATGACTGTTTATGGATATAAGGTTTCTTTTTCGGTGTAAGGAAGATGTTCTAAAATTGATAATGATGATGGTCTTTCAACCCTGTGAATATACTACAAACCATTGCATTATACGTGTTAAGTGTTGAGTGTATGATGTGTGGATTATATCTCAATAAAGATGTTAAACCACACACAGTCATATTACATAATTACACAGTCATATTGAATTCCGTTATAATTTCAGATTTATGGACTAACACTGAATACTCAGAGTATTAAGCGACCTGTTCCAGTGCATATAGCTGGTGATCACAGAGCCAGACTTCCTGAACATCAGGCCAACTGTCTCTCCATTGTGATTGTTACAGGAAGTTTGACCCCAACATACCATACAAGTCACACTTAAAATTTGTATTGGTGTGGCCAGGTACCACTCACTTGTTCATGTAACAGATCAGCAAGCCCCTGAAACCGAGGCTGGCAATAGCAGTTTAATTCCTGCTCCTGTAAGGTTCAGTAGTGTAGGCTGGGGGTGAGGAGACACAACAGCTGCTGCTGCTTTTCTTTTTTTTAACCAACAAGAATGACCTTGAAAACATGGGGTTCTTTACCACACAATTATTCAGGGACCCTGTCTGATGGAAGTTCTTCTACCTTCTCCAGCCAGCAGATGGGGAGGAGAGAGAGGAGGTTTATCCATGGGAGGTTTTCCTGAGCCACACTTAGGGGTGGTGCACCTCTCACACTCATTTCCCCACACCTTCTGTGGTTACAACCCAGTCACTTGGCACCTTACAGATGCTGTGGGGCTACGAATGCAGACTCTGGTATTGAAGGAGCTACATTGTCTGGGGTATATACCCTGGGGTTTGTTGTCGCCTGCCAGGAAAATTTAGGACACATACACAAGGAGTTTAGGAGCAGAAGGTTAATAGGTAGAAGAGAAGAGAGAGAAACAGCTTCCTCTGTAAAGGAGGGGGTCTCCCAGCAGAAAGGACCTGCTGGTGGTGAATGCCTCGAGTGTTATAGTAGGGTTTCAAGAGGCAGTGTCTGATTTACCTAGAGCTCATAGATTGGTTCAATCAGGTATGACATTTACATAGTGCGGGGAAGGCTGGTTTCCCCACCCTAATCTTCTTATGCAAATGGGCTGTCCAGTTAGGGCCATCTTGTCTGCTCCTTTACAGTACAGGTGGCTGGCAGAGAAGGGAAGATGGAGCCGCCATCTTGAACATGTCTACTCCTTAGTTCCCGCTGGCATTCACCTGTGCAAGCTCCCAGCTTGCTGGCTGCTCTTTGATAGAAAATGATTTGGGGCTGCTTTTCATTAAAAAGAAGAACCTTACCAAGGACTCCCATACCCTTGCTATCTGCCTGCGTGATTTCTTCTTAACTCCTATATCCCTATCTGGGCTTGAAGTTTTCTCCTTATACTTAAAAAATCAATCCAAAGGCTAGTCAGCCCGCATGATGACTGGGCACAAGTTTAGAAGTTTCATATCATGGCTCCTGCTTCATTGTGAGGGATTTTAATACCTTTAGAGCAATGTTAAGTACCCAGTCTGACTGGTTATTCTGTCAGCAGAGTCTGTCACCTGTCCTAGAAGAATAGTCTTGTTTGTTGCTCCTAGACTGGCTGATGATTGATAGGAGTTTCCAAGTTGTATCTTATTGGAAGGACCTTTGAGAGCTCTAGGCCTGTGGGCCTTCCTGAGGAGGTGACTGCATTTGAATAGGCTCTAAGTTTCCTATATCTTGCCTCTGCCCTGCTACAGCACTACAAGGGGAAACCTGGACCATTTACCCTGCCTGTTGCAAGGTAGGTGACAAAGAGGAAGTTCTGAGAGAACATCACTTTAATATTTTTTTTTTAATCTCTTTAGGTGGATGGAAGTTTGCTTAGTTGAAGAATTGCCACCAACCACTGAATTGGAAGAAGGGCTCCGGAATGGAGTTTACCTTGCAAAGTTAGCCAAGTTCTTTGCCCCGAAAATGGTATCAGAGAAAAAGATCTATGATGTGGAACAAACACGTTATAAGGTAACCAAGATCTAATTGGTTTTGGCTTCCAGCTCTCCCTTTTTCCCTCCTATCGTCACTTTAGAAGTCTGGCCTTCATTTTCGACACACAGATAATACCGTCCAGTGGTTAAGAGCGATGGAGTCTATTGGTCTACCCAAGGTAAGCCTTCACGCACTGGAATCTGAACTAGAATATAATAAATATTGTTTCTTTTGTTTTCCAGATATTTTATCCAGAAACAACAGATGTCTATGATCGGAAAAACATACCAAGAATGATATATTGCATTCACGCACTGAGGTAGGGGGAAAATGCAGCTAAAAGGTGCTCTAATTTCTGATAATTTTGTGTTTTTTTCTTTCAGTTTGTATCTGTTCAAACTAGGAATAGCACCCCAGATCCAGGATTTGTTGGGCAAAGTAGACTTCACAGGTACTACTCTTTATCTTTGTAATTTTTTACAAATAATGATTATGATTATTTTGTTCTTTGTTAGAGGAGGAAATCAGTAATATGAGAAAAGAACTTGAGAAATATGGAATACAGATGCCATCTTTCAGCAAAATAGGTGGTATTCTGGCCAATGAACTGTCCGTGGATGAAGCTGCATGTAAGTCCATTCAAAATCCAAACTTGCCATGGAACCTTTTTCTCTCTCTCTCTTTACTTTTTAGTACATGCTGCAGTTATAGCCATTAATGAAGCAGTTGAAAAAGGAATAGCAGAGCAAACCGTTGTAACACTAAGAAACCCAAATGCGGTTTTAACTTTAGTGGATGACAACCTTGCACCAGAATATCAGAAAGAACTCTGGGATGCCAAAAAGAAAAAAGAGGAAAATGCAAGACTGAAGGTGCTTAGATTCTGAGTAATAAAAACAGTAATCCTCAGAAATCAGTGAAGACTTTGTTTTGCAGAATAGCTGTATTTCAGAAGAAGAAAGAGATGCTTATGAAGAACTGCTGACACAAGCAGAAATCCAAGGCAATATTAATAAAGTCAACAGTAAGTAATGGATCGTATGAAGGAAATTGATACATTCTGACAAAACATGAACCCCCATCCTCAGGGCAGGCTGCAGTGGACCATATCAATGCTGTCATTCCGGAAGGTGACCCCGAGAATACGCTGCTTGCACTGAAGAAACCAGAGGCCCAGCTGCCTGCTGTTTATCCCTTTGCTGCTGCCATGTATCAGAACGAACTTTTCAACCTCCAGAAACAGAACACCATGGTAAGTCAGAGGAGACCCCAGCTGTGGGGACGGGGAGCTTATGTTGCCATATGTTTTCCAACAGAACTACTTGGCCCACGAGGAGCTTTTGATTGCTGTGGAAATGTTGTCTGCTGTTGCTTTACTAAACCAGGCCTTGGAAAGCAACGATCTTGTGTCTGTGCAGAATCAACTCAGAAGCCCCGCAATAGGCTTAAACAATCTGGACAAGGCATATGTGGAACGGTAAGGAACATTTTCCAAACCTTCTTTCAATGAATTAACATCAAGATTATTTTCTCTTCCACAGTTATGCAAACACACTACTCTCTGTTAAACTAGAAGTTTTATCCCAAGGGCAAGATAACTTAAGCTGGAATGAAATTCAGAATTGTATTGATATGGTTAATGCTCAAATTCAAGAAGAAAATGACCGTAAGTATAAGACACTTTCCTTCTCTAGCATACTTAAAAGGAAAACTACTTCTTCATTTTCTAGGAGTTGTAGCTGTAGGGTACATCAATGAAGCTATTGATGAAGGGAATCCTTTGAGGACTTTAGAAACTTTGCTCCTACCTACTGCGAATATTAGTGATGTGGACCCAGCCCATGCCCAGCACTACCAGGATGTTTTATACCATGCTAAATCACAGAAACTCGGAGTAAGTTTTAGTATATCTGTTTCTTTTAAATTTCTTTCTTTTTATTCTGTGACATTGTCCCCAGGACTCTGAGAGTGTTTCCAAAGTGCTTTGGCTGGATGAGATACAGCAAGCCGTCGATGATGCCAACGTGGACAAGGACAGAGCAAAACAATGTAAGCCCTCACCTCCTTTGCTCTTGAAACTTATTAACAAGAAACTTTTTTTTCAATTACCCAGGGGTTACTCTGGTGGTTGATGTTAATCAGTGTTTGGAAGGAAAAAAATCAAGTGATATTTTGTCTGTATTGAAGTCTTCCACTTCTAATGCAAATGACATAATCCCGGAGTGTGCTGACAAATACTATGATGCCCTTGTGAAGGCAAAAGAGCTCAAATCTGAAAGAGGTAAGTTGGTTTGTTACTTTAGCACAAACTAACTGTGTAGAATTTAACAAACTTTTTTCTTTAGTGTCTAGTGACGGTTCATGGCTCAAACTCAACCTGCACAAAAAATATGACTACTATTACAACACTGATTCAAAAGAGAGTTCCTGGGTCACACCTGAATCATGCTTGTATAAAGAATCATGGCTCACAGGAAAAGAAATCGAGGTAGGAGGTTGGTGTTTGATGGATAACTCTACGAAGTGTAACCATAAGAAATATCTCTTGCCAGGACATTATTGAGGAAGTCACAGTAGGTTACATTCGTGAGAATATATGGTCTGCTTCAGAAGAGTTGCTTCTTCGCTTTCAAGCCACAAGCTCAGGACCCATCCTTAGGGAAGAGTTTGAAGCTAGAAAATCATTTTTGCATGAACAAGAAGAGAATGTGGTCAAAATACAGGTATGTGGATCACCTGCCACTGTTTACACAAATAAATAATTCTATAACCCACTCTTTTCCTTAGGCTTTTTGGAAAGGATATAAACAACGGAAGGAGTATATGCACAGGCGGCAAACGTTCATTGATAATACTGATTCTATTGTGAAGGTAAATACCCTTTCCTACCATACCAAGTGCTTGTTGTACTTTTCTATTTTTTAAAACCTTTCAGATTCAGTCCTGGTTCCGAATGGCAACTGCAAGAAAGAGCTATCTTTCAAGACTACAGTATTTCAGAGATCATGTAAGAAAAATGCCTGTGGGATTTTATCCAGGGGGAGATCAAGACTTGTCTTAATCTTTTGCAGAATAATGAAATTGTGAAAATACAGTCACTGTTGAGAGCGAACAAAGCTAGAGATGACTACAAAACATTGGGTAAGTGAGAGCTTTCTGAAACAAAGCAAGGATAATTAAAGTATACCTGTTCCTGTCACTGCAGTTGGCTCTGAAAACCCACCATTAACAGTAATTCGCAAATTTGTATACCTGCTGGACCAAAGTGATTTGGATTTCCAGGAGGAACTAGAGGTTGCACGATTAAGGGAAGAAGTAGTGACCAAGATCAGGGCCAATCAACAGCTGGAAAAAGACCTGAACCTGATGGACATCAAGATTGGACTGCTGGTGAAGAACAGGATCACACTAGAGGTCAGTGGGGTTTTTGGGACTGTCAGCTCCCAAAAAAGGAGTAATCTCATCAAATTTTTTACAGGATGTAATTTCACATAGTAAAAAGCTGAACAAGAAAAAAGGAGGAGAAATGGAAATACTGAATAACACCGACAACCAAGGAATAAAAAGTTTGAGTAAGGAGAGGAGAAAAACACTAGAAACATATCAGCAGCTGTTTTACCTTTTACAGGTGAGAACAATTTATCGTTCACTCTGAGTTTGTTTTTGTTTTCTTTTTCCTTCTTTCCTTCTAGACCAACCCTTTATACTTGGCTAAGCTGATTTTCCAGATGCCACAGAACAAGTCCACTAAATTTATGGATACTGTTATTTTCACACTATATAATTATGCCTCTAATCAGCGAGAAGAATATCTACTTCTCAAGCTTTTTAAAACTGCTCTGGAGGAAGAAATAAAGTATGTATACAAATATGTATGTAAAAATACCAAAACCATTTTGTTTTGTCTTGGGCTTTTTTAGATCAAAAGTGGACCAGGTACAGGACATAGTTACTGGTAACCCTACAGTCATCAAGATGGTCGTCAGCTTCAATAGAGGTGCCCGGGGACAGAACACCCTGCGCCAACTCCTGGCTCCAGTGGTAAAAGAGATCATCGACGACAAGTCGCTGATTATCAACACAAACCCTGTAGAGGTGTACAAGGCTTGGGTGAACCAACTAGAAACACAGACTGGAGAGGCCAGGTAATAGAATCAGGAAGGTGTTGGTCTTCTGTCTCCAGTTAATTTAAAGCCTTTGTGTTTTCAGCAAGTTGCCTTATGATGTGACCACAGAACAAGCTCTAACATACCCAGAAGTGAAAAATAAACTGGAGGCTTCCATTGAGAACCTGAGAAGGGTCACCGACAAAGTCCTGAATTCTATCATTTCTTCCCTTGATCTACTGCCGTAAGTTGTACTTGCAGCAAGTTTAACATTCTTTATTTTCTTTTGTCATCTGTTTTATATGTAGTTATGGATTGAGGTATATAGCCAAAGTACTGAAGAATTCGATCCATGAGAAATTCCCCGATGCAACAGAAGATGAGCTATTAAAGGTAGATTTTCAAGGGTAATCTCACCATAGCTTAAAAATGGTCATGCACTTCTGCGTCACTCCAGATTGTTGGAAACCTCCTGTACTATCGGTACATGAATCCAGCCATTGTAGCTCCAGATGGCTTTGATATCATCGACATGACAGCTGGAGGTCAGATAAATTCTGACCAAAGGAGAAACTTAGGATCAGTGGCCAAGGTTCTTCAGCACGCAGCCTCCAACAAGCTGTTTGAAGGAGAAAATGAGCATCTCTCATCTATGAACAATTATTTATCAGAGACGTATCAGGAATTCAGGTGAGAGGGGCCCTTAGTTTTGGAGAAACGTGGTCTGTCTTAAGACTTTTCCCCCCTTTATTAGGAAATATTTCAAAGAAGCATGTAATGTCCCTGAGCCAGAAGAGAAGTTTAATATGGACAAATACACAGACCTGGTGACAGTCAGCAAACCAGTCATTTATATTTCAATTGAAGAAATCATCAGCACACACTCAGTAAGTGGGGATGGGGAGCCATCTTAGCAATGTTCTTTGTGTGTGTGTTGCTTTCTACATAAAGCTCCTGTTGGAACACCAGGATGCAATTGCCCCTGAGAAAAATGACTTACTGAGTGAATTGCTGGGGTCGCTGGGAGAGGTGCCAACCGTGGAATCTTTTCTTGGTAAGAGCTTGTTCCTTCTACTTATCCCTTGGTGGAAAAATAACACTAGGTTTTTTCCCTACAGGGGAAGGAGCAGTTGACCCCAATGACCCTAACAAGGCAAATACACTAAGTCAGCTTTCAAAGACCGAGATTTCTCTTGTCTTGACAAGCAAATATGACATAGAGGACGGTGAAGCTATAGATAGCCGAAGCCTCATGATAAAGTAAGTTTGGGGGTTAAAGGGCACATGTCTCCTGAAAGTCTGTCTCTTTCTCTGGTTTGTTAAGGACCAAGAAGCTGATAATTGATGTGATCCGGAACCAGCCAGGGAACACATTGACAGAAATCTTAGAGACACCAGCAACTGCGCAACAGGTAATTTGACTTTAAGTGTAAAATAATAATAGGAAAACTCAGCATCTTGATATTCTCTTTTCAGGAGGTAGACCATGCCACGGACATGGTGAGCCGTGCAATGATAGATTCCAGGACTCCAGAAGAAATGAAGCATAGCCAATCTATGATTGAAGATGCACAGCTGCCTCTTGAGCAGAAGAAGAGGAAAATCCAGAGGAATCTTCGGACGTTGGAACAGACTGGACACGTGTCATCCGAAAATAAATACCAAGACATTCTCAATGAGATTGCCAAGGTTTTTGGAAACAGTATTCTTTCTTCCTTCACTTAAATATGATACCCCTTACTTGTTGTTTTAGGATATTCGAAATCAAAGAATCTATCGTAAGCTTCGAAAAGCTGAATTGGCAAAACTTCAGCAGACCCTGAATGCACTTAACAAGAAGGCAGCATTTTATGAAGAGCAAATCAATTATTATGACACCTACATAAAGACTTGTTTAGACAACTTAAAAAGAAAGTAAGTTAAAATCATGTCATGTTCATTTGTAATAACAACAAATGTTCTGTTCTTATTTTGTCAGAAATACTCGGAGATCAATTAAACTAGATGGAAAAGGAGAACCCAAAGGGGCGAAGAGAGCGAAGCCAGTGAAGTACACTGCAGCAAAGCTGCATGAGAAAGGTGTCCTGCTAGATATAGATGATCTTCAAACAAACCAGTAAGTGTGACCTGGAATCTGCATAGAACACGTTTCTCATGTATGAATGTTCCTTTCTTCACAGGTTTAAGAATGTTACATTTGATATCATAGCTACTGAAGATGTAGGCATTTTCGATGTAAGATCAAAATTCCTTGGTGTTGAGATGGAAAAGGTGCAACTCAATATTCAGGTAAGCTGCTGGAATTTCTGCACATTGATGATTTGAGATTTAATGATGCTTTTTACAATTTCAGGATTTACTTCAGATGCAATATGAAGGAGTAGCTGTAATGAAAATGTTTGATAAGGTTAAAGTGAATGTAAACCTTCTCATATACCTGCTGAACAAGAAGTTCTATGGAAAGTGAAGTGCCTACAGAAATTTCTTGGATTCTGTATCATCTGGATTAGGAAATGAATTTGTTTAATATTTTTGTTTTTAAACATGATTGAAATCACTGCTTATAAATGTGTGATTTTTTTAAAACGACCAAAACTGTTCTGAAGAATGTACCCAGGTGCCTTTTTGCTAATTTGATACTATAATAGAATGAGACATAAAATGAATTAATGGAAACATATCCACACTGTACTGTGATATAGGTACTCTGATTTAAAACTTTGGACATCCTGTGATCTGTTTTAAAGTTGGGGGGTGGGAAATTTAGCTGACTAGGGACAAACATGTAAACCTATTTTCCTATGAAAAAAATTTTAAATGTCCCACTTGAATAACGTAATTCTTCATAGTTTTTTTAATCTATGGATAAATGGAAACCTAATTATTTGTAATGAATTATTTAGACAGTTCTAAGCCCTGTCTTCTGGGAGTTATCAATTTTAAAGAGAACTTTTGTGCAATTCAAATGAAGTTTTTATAAGTAATTGAAAATGACAACACAATAACACTTTCTGTATAAAAGTATATATTTTATGTGATTTATTCCTACTAAATGAAAGTGCACTACTGCCTCATGTAAAGACTCTTGCACGCAGAGCCTTTAAGTGACTAAGGAACAACATAGATAGTGAGCATAGTCCCCACCTCCACCCCTCACAATTTATTTGAATACTTCAATTGTGCCTCTCAATTTTTTGTAATGCTAAAAAATCAGTATCTAGATGGTTTTTAAATGTATTCTCTGGAAATTGTTTTATGTAAAATAAATGTTACTTAATTCCATTAATTTGGCTTTTAAGTTGTCTTAATAAATCAAAG